ACTTTGAATTCTCTCTCTTCATCATAGATAAATGTGTAGTCACAAATGTGGTGTTCCAGTTTTGGGCTTGGGAAATGAAGTTTAAATGAATAATGGTAATCCATGGTAATAGAAATGCTTAGTTCTACTGGGTATTTAAGTCTAATATGTAGGCATCTGGGGACTCTGATACACTGATTTACTTGTAGGTAAAAACGTTTAGAGCTGCTGGCAGTGTTTTTTGTTGGGATCATTTGTTGCATTTTTAGTGTAACAGTGGACTTAGAAGTTAAATGTCAACCTTTGGCCGAAATAATCTGCTAGTCAAAGACCTTGGACATTTAGGGGTTTTTAAATTGGAAGTGGAAGGGTATCCTCATTTATTATTCATAGCTACAGTATGTTAGTTATTATTCTTTTGTTAAAAATGTGACAAAATTAAAGGCAAATGTAGTTTTAAAGGCTCCAGAGTAAATTAGAAAACTGATTTCGTACATCTGCAAAAATTTTATTAGCTGATTATTTTACCTCAATTAATATTGGGAATGTTGACAGATAACTACACATCGCTGTTTCACAAGAAATATTTTGTGTATGTTTATTCTTTATGATCAGAAAAATAAATAGTGTAGATTGGACAGTGTTCATTTTTCATAAATGGAAAAGAACATTGTTCTTTTACTAGCCAGAGTTGGAAGAAAGTACTTGGGATAAGAAATAAAAATGAATGTGTACATTTCAGTATGTGTAGTGGAATGGATTCAGGAAATTCATTCTTTCATATTAATTTTTCTAAACATTTTTTATGTAGGGATAACAGATAAGAGAGAGTAAAAAAAATCCCATTTAGTAAAAAAACAAACATATTTGTATAGATGTAGTAAAGATACACCTGAAAGTTACATACCAAATTATTAACTGTTCTTTTGGGGGAATAAACCTCTAACCAGGGACCTTTTCTTTTTAAGAATTTTTATACCTCCATATTATTTGATTTTATTTTGAGGAGCATGTATTATACCTGTAATTTAAAAAAATTAAGCAGGCAAAGAGAGAGAGAGAGAGAGAGAGAGAGAGAGAGAGGGATAGTATATGAAGGGCTATAGGCAGCCCCAGAAGAGCAAGAAAGGCAAAGACCAAGCAGGCATCAGAGCTGGATCCTGACATAGCAAGCAATTCAGACACCTGCCGGGCATCGGGGCAGGGTGAAGTCTTCTTACCAGAAGAGAAATCTGGAGCAGGGAAGTTGGGGGACCTGTGTGGGGTAGGGAGTAGGTTTGTAAATTGGAATGTTGTGGTAGAGTAAGACTGGAAAGGTTAGGTCATTCATTATGGAGATAGTCTGAAATAAAGACATCAGGGATCATGGAGTGTAGTTAGGATATAAGCATTTTGTACAAGAGTTTGATGCTTGTTTCCTTTATATTTTTACCCTGTGGAGCCCTTGGGAGTTCAAGTATGTGTCTATTGAGAGAGATCCATCATAGCACCTTTATTTATTTATTATTACTATTTATTAGAAAATGAGCAATGCTTAACCTCTCTAGATAGCTTTAATACAGTGACATGACTTCATGTTGTGGAGTTGGACAGGTTATATGAACATGCAGAAATGTAGCTATTCAGTTTCTCAGTTTTGGTGATGACCCATGTCAAATAATTTTTAAATTGTCTAATATGAGATTAGGCTCTTACACTGAGAAATTAAAGTAAAACAAGCTATTTATTAACAGAGTAGGTGGACTAATCCTTTGCTAGAGTAAATATGAGGAGCTACATCAACACACATATACATTCTCTACGTAAGGTTAAGATGTATGTAGCTAAATATATTCATTAGTATTACTTAGGAGATGCTCTTTCTTTTGTCATGTTTCTTTGGCAAAAGCTAGCAGTTCTGTTAGCAGTGGTTTTGATGATAAAATCCTGTAATTCAAGAGGTTGGCTTATTCAACTAAACAACTGCTACCTTGGGCAATACTGGACCAACTGCGAGGGGACTGTTTTCTTGAGACCTGGAAAGCTGTTCTGTTTGCTAAACAAAGGAATTGTTGATTTCAGTGATTTAATTCCCCTTTTGGCTAAAGGCTGCTGAATGAAAACAGTGCTTGTTTGGGAAGGAATCTGTTGCTAAGGCAACTGATATCTCCTTAATTATTGGCCAATATTCCCAAATGAGATTGGTCTCTTTTGACTGTTGGAAATAACCAAATTATCCTGAGCACTTTCAAGTCTTGAATTTTGTGGTAATGGCGGGGGTTGGGGGAGGGATTTCTCTCAAGTATATAAACAGATATCTCCCATTTGGGTTGGCATAGTGTGAGCACTGTGTTTATGAGGGTAAAAATATAGATGATATTTGCAAAACCTCTTTTATTGTAAGAGATCTTATTACTTAAGACGAGTTGCAATTCTGAGATGAGTGACCTATGTTTAATCTTTTTTTAAAAAATGAATTATTTGATTTCTGTAAGAAAATAGAATACATCTAATCATTTATCCTCAAGAATAGGCAGATATATGGAGAAACTTGTAAGTATTATTTGAATGATGCTAACAAGGACTGTCTTCAGAAGCGTCTGCAGCCATTTATGTGAGGTTCTTTACTTGAATGTTTCTAGCACTGCATATGCTGACCTTGGAGAGTGACCTCTTTTCTGTCTATTACTTTGTAGGATCATGTAAAAGACCTGTGGTTTCTTGTCTCTTGGCAGTACAGTTGTTTGATCATTTAAAATTAATTGAAGCTTTGAATATAGTCAGGCTCAAGTTCTAGTGTATTCATATCATACTTTGTAATTGCTCTCTAGTGTGAAGGACATACTAAAACATCAGTACAGTTCTTACAAAATGGGAATTTGTCTTTATAATTTTATTGTATGTCTTTTAAATTCTTATAGTGAATCATAGAGATCACACATTATTATCTTATATCCTTACAACAAAACGGGAATTCACTGTTCTTTGGTACTTGTCCTGTGACAAGCCTGGTGAGTATTGATGAAATTCTTCTAATATTACTTGGGGTATCCCAGATCTTCCAGTTGAGTGAACATGAGGTTCTGAAGTGTGACTGTTTATGATTTCTGTGTTGTAGAACCATGAAAATTTTGTAGGAGTCTCACATGAAAGGCTTTTGGCACAATAGCACTGAGTAAAATCTGTTTTGTGATACTTCTGAATGGTTATAGTTCTTACTTAGGAGTAGTCTTTCCATGTTTCATTCATAGAGATGACATTGGGTTTATACCTTGGGTTGAATTGAATATAAAAAGCTTTGTGTACTATGTATTGGAAGAATACTTGAGTTGGATTTCATGTACATATTTATTATCTATCCTAGATTTATGAAATTTCACTCTTCATTTTAAATAGCTTCAAGAAGTAAATACAAGATTCACTTGATGAAAATATTAAAATACATGAAAAGGACAATATCCTGCGAAACTGTTGACTAAAATATAAGCACAGAACCACAGAATATAAGTTCAAAGCTGTCCCTACATGTCTCTAGAGTATCATTAATCTAGTTCTCACTAGGGTTTTAGAGTATCTAAGTAGGTTTTACACTATCTACTGAAGTTCTTCCATATCAGACTATAAATATAAGCATACAGTTAAATCTGTGATACATTTTGAATTAGCCTCCCTTTTTAGGACTCTTTTGAGCTTGTCTTATTTAAAATATGTTGAAGTATGAACTATCAGACTTCAAAAACATTGTTCTTTGAAAAACATTTTTGTGCTGTATTTTTAAATTCCTTGATATTTATAATTATTTAAAAGATTTTTGTTGTAGTCATCTAGTTTATAAGATTAATTTTTTCCTGGATTATTGTAGGAAAAAAACAAGTTTTTAAATAAGATAATGTAAAGAGAATTTATATATTTATGTTGATTAGATCATAAAAATTTGACCCAAGTTATTATATATGTTAAATTCTATGAATTTATTACTTTGTTTTGTCACATATTAGTTGACTCAATTTTCCAACATTTCCAGCATTTTGCCCTTTTCTCAGATACTTTTTTTTTTTTTTTTCTGGAGTCTTGCTCTGTTGCCCAGGCTGGAGTGCAGTGGCACAATCTCAGCTCACTGTAACCTTTGCCTCCTGGATTCAAACGATTCTCCTGCCTCAGCCTCCTGAGTAGCTGGGATTATAGGCACGCACCATCACACCCAGCTAATTTTTGTATTTTTAGTAGAGATGGGGTTTCACCATGTTGACCAGACTGGTCTTGAACTCCTGACCTCAAATGATCCTCCCACTTTGGCCTCCCAAATTGCTGTGATTACAGGCATGAGTCATCATGCCCAGCCTCAGATTAGTTGAAGATCAAAGATATAGAGAGAATATTTTGTTAGCAATTTCTTAGCTTTTTTTTTAACCTTATATATTTTGGTTTTTTTTTTTCCTGGAGACTTGTACTTAGTACTAACTTCAGTTTGCATAATATATATTTATATATTCAATGTGAATATTTTATATACATACCTATGACAAATCTTAATTTTTATATACAAATATATGGCAGTGTTCTTTTTCTTTCTGCAATGGTAGGTTTTTTCTTCAATTCAAGACTAATTCAGTATTTTATTTACCTTTATTTATAACCACGTGTGGTATCTTTCTTTTGAGAAAGCATTGACACTCTATTGCTATTAAACACTTTCACTGGGTGAGATAGAACTGTTGTTGACTGTACATTATGTGTGTGCCAGAGAATATAAAGGAACAATGGAGAAATGTCCCATCACAATTTTGAAAGGGTCTATTTTAAATGCTACGTGTTTCTACTAGAATATAGAGCTGTAATTTGGAACAGGAGTGAAGAAAGAGACTTGTAGAATTTAAGTTGCCTATCTCCTATCTCCTAACTCATTGGGAGGCTGGGTCTTCATTGTGAAGTCTCTCATGTATACCTGTTAAATGAATTTGTATGCCTTTTGTCCTATTAAAAAATTAATTAATAAAGGGCTCGGACAAATTGAAACACTGGGTCTACTCAGGAAATATTTTTATAGGTGCAGTTCGAATGTTTGAATTAGGATGTAACATTAGAAAACGTAAAGGAGCTGGGCATGGTGGCTCGTGCTTGTAGTCCCAGCAGGAGGCTGAGGCAGGAGTTTCGCTTGAGCCCAGGAGTTGGAGTTGAAGGTTGCAGTGAGCTATAATTACATCACTGCATTCCAACCTGGGCAATAGAGTAGCGGGGTGGGTTGGAGGCGAAACAAGAATAAAATGATACAACAAAAACAAAAAAGCAAAACAACAAAAAGAGAAAATGTAAAGGCTATGTAAGGCTTGCCTCAGGCAAAAATTATCAAATAGGCCAGGCGCAGTGCCTCACACATGTAATGTCAGCCTGGCCAACATGGTGAAACTTGTCTCTACAAAAAATACAAAATATTAGCTGGATATGGTGGCAGGTACCTGTAATCCCAACTACTCAGGAGGCTGAGGCAGGAGAATTGCTTGAACCCAGGAGGCAGAGGTTGCGGTGAGCCAAGATCGCACCACTACACTCCAGCCTGGACAACAGAGTTGAAACTCTGTCTTTAAAAAAAAAAAATTACCGAATAAATATACATTTATCTTTGGTGTTTCCCAACTTAGATTTGAATTGTTGTATCTCTCCCCTAAACCCTGCCCTGTGCTCTTGTGTGCCCTGTGACTGATTAGTATCCTTGTCTCTGTCACTCCAGGTCTGCTCTCTTTTTCTTTTCCCTTTCTGCACTTCAAGCCTTCCTTACCTCCCATGCCCTTGTACCCTTTTAACTTTCTTTAAAAATGGCCAGTGCTTTATTTCAGTTTCACTGTGTCCATTCTCTAGAAATTAATCTGATGCACTAATCACCATTAAATTGATAATGCTTGATAATGTCTTGCCTTGATCTGGTTTGCCATCTTAATTAGAATTTTAACTTAGCTTTTTAGAGGAGAACATTTCAAGACATACCACCTTGATTGTTGAACTTGGGTTAGGTAATATTTCAAGGTGGTTCATAAAGGTATTTATTTTAAAGGAAAAAGAACACTGAGAGCCCAGCATGCATATCCACCTTCAAGATTTAATAATTTGAGATTTCAACTGTCCCTTAAGGAAAGCTGATTTTAGAAGAGAGAAGGTAAAACTATTCAATAATTATTATCCATAATAAAATATATTATAGTTCCTTTTTCTTAGCCAATTAAAGGAAAATACTATGTATTAATAGGATATGTAATTTGGGGGTATAGAAAACATTTTTTTAACTCATCTAATTATTTTTAGTTTTTGTGATGATGACTACTGATTTGTCCTGTGCTACATATAATTCTTTGTCACAGTTTTATTAGCATATATTATAGCCAAGTGCTTGCTTGGCTATGAAGAGGGCATTTTTATTCTGTTCCATGTTATTTTTCTTACCAAAAAATGCAACAAAAAACTAAAGTCTATTCAAAAAAAGCTTATTTCATTATTTAAAAAAATTCTTTCCCATATTCCATATTTCTTTTGTTAGTGTAATAACCAATTTTTTTTTCCAGAAATTTAACCTCTCCCCTGCTTGTGTCATTCAGGTTTGGCCCAAAAGCAAACAATGGAAGTACTTCTGACCTACCTTTGTTAGAAACTTTGCATATCTAAATCATTGCTTGCAAGAGTGTGAGGGAAAGTAAGAGTAAAGAGGATAGAATATAAGAGATTGCTCTGTCCTAAGATATTGATGGTCTATTGGGAAATCAGATAACCACATATGACACACTCTATCAGCAAGCCAGATTACTTTTAAGTTCTAAGATATGTGAAAAAGTTAATAGTATCAGTCTTCAGAGAGAAAAGAGAAATTACAGCAGGCTTGAGATGTCATAGAAGTTTTAGACTAAACTTTGGTGATAAAAGGGAAGAGGACCTTTGAGATGAAAATTTTCAAATATTCCTATCAGAATTCTCAGCCCAGAGATGATACATGCAGCAAACTGAGAAAAAGAGGAAAAAAGAATCGCTTCTAGGCTTCTTCATTTGTCCACGTGAAGTCTGTCCAAACCCAGTGTGACAGAGTTGTAGTTTCAAGCACGCTGTTCTTAGATCTTAGACTGCTGTGACAAAATACCTTAGACTGGTTGGCTTAAACAACAGAAATCTATTTCTCACACTTCTGGAGGCTAGGAAATCTAAGATCAAGGTGCCTCCAGATTCTGTTCTTGCTGAGTTCGTCTCCTGGCTTGTCCTAGAAGGGCTGTCTTATCCTTATGTTCTTACATGGCTTTTCCTTGATGAATTTACTTGTGGAGAGAGGTAGAGAAAGAGGAAAAGAGAGAGGGGAAGAGCGGGTGGGGAGAGAGAGAGAGAGAGAGAGAGAAAACGAAACGGGAAGGGGGAGAGAGAGTTGTCTCTTTTTGTAAGGGCCCAGATGCTGTTATGAAGGCCCCATCTTCATGACCTCATCTAAGCCTTATTACTTCCCAAAGGCCCTATCTTCAAATACCATCACATTAGGGATTAGGGTTTCAACATATTAATTTTGAGGGACACAAACATTCAGACCATAACACAACCCAGAACTCATCTGTGTTATGGTGAGTCCCACCCTTGCCTTAATTCCCTATCTTCCCCCAGAATCCTAGAAGATAAGACACACTGCTCAAATGACTTAGGACTTAGTTTAGGGCACTCCCTTTAGGGTCATATGTTGTATTAGTTCAGATTTCAAGTATTTATAGATATTTTTGAATTTATGTTTAATTCTTTATTCAAAATGAGCTTTTTGAGAGCTCATAATTGGCTTACCTTATGATTCCATAAAAGTGAATATTTGGCTTTAGACAAGTGTAATTTGTTTATTTAACAACCATTTAATGGATGCCTATGATGTGCTTCTTTCTGATTTTTGGCCTAGGGGTTTGTTCAATTTCCTATGCCTCTTACAAGGGCAGAATTGAGGTGGGGCCTTTTAGTTTTTCTGCGTCCTTGCCAGCCTTTGGTGTTGCTGTTATTTTTATTTTAGCCATTTTAATAGATGTATGGTGATATCTCATTATGGCTTTAATTTGCATTTCCTTAATGGCTGATGTTGTCAAAGATCTCTTAATGTGCTTATTTTCCATCTGTATATCCTTTTTTGTGAAATACCTGTTCAGTGTCTTGCCCATTGTGTTAGTCTGGTTTTTTGTTGCTATGAAGGAATATCTGAAGCTGGGTAATTTGTAAAGAAAAGAGGTTTATTTGGCTCATGGTTCTACAGCTTGTACAAGAAGCATGGCACCAGCATCTGCTTCTGGTGATGGCCTCCAGCTGCTTCCACTCATGGCAGAAGGCAAAGGGGAGCCAGTGTGCACAGAGGTCATGTGGTGAGGGGTGGGAGGAGAGATGCCAGGCTCTTTTTCACAACTAGCTCTCACTGAATCTAATAGACCAAGAACTCACTTATTACTGCAAGGATGATACCAAGCCATTTGTGAATGATCCCATCCCTGTGAACCAAACACCTCACGTTAGGCCCCACCTCCAACACTGGGGATCAGATTTCAACATGAGATTTGGAGGGGTCAAACAAACCATATTGAAACTAGAGCACCCACTTTCTAATTGTTTTTTTTTAATAATTGAGTTTTGAGAATTTGTAAATATATTCTACATGCTACTCTTTGTTGGATATGCAGTAGTTTGCAAATGTTTTCTCTCAGTCTGCAGCTACTCTTTTCATCTGCTTAATAGGGTCTTTTGCTGAGCAAAGGCTTTTAGTTTTGATGAAGTCCAATTTATTTTTCTTTGTGGGTTGTGCTTTTGGCATCAATTCTAAGAACTAGTTTTGTAGCTCTAGGTCCTGAAAACTTTTCTTCTGTTTTTATCTGAAAGTTTTATAGTCTTATGTTTTACATTAAGTCTGTGGTCCAGTTTGAGTTAATTTTTTGTATAAGGTGGGAGTTTTTGGTGAAGATTCACTTTTTTGCTGATGTCCAGTTGCTCTATTCTTTATCATAAAGGTCTTCATCCTCATCATCTTACCATTGAATAGGCTGAGGTGAAGGAGGCGGAAAAGGAGGAGTTTGTCTTGCTGTCAGAGGCGGAAGAAAATCCATGTGTAAGTGGACCCGTGCAGTTCAAATCCGTGTTAATCAAAAGGTTTATCCTCTTGTGTTTTCTAGGCATCTGGCCATCTGAAGAGGTTTTGGCTTACTACTGCCTCAAGCACAATAATATATTCAGGTACAGAGCTGCACTTAAGATATTTTTTAGCCATGGGTTCTACCATTTCTTTTCTCTCTTTCAGGGCCCTTGCTGTGTGTGAGCTAGGGGGTGGCATGACATGCTTGGCTGGGCTCATGGTAGGTCTTTTCTCCATTCCAATCCCATTCAGCATTGTTTGCTGTGCTCCCTTTTTTTTTTCAGGTTGCTATTTCTGCAGATGTCAAAGAAGTTCTGTTAACTGATGGGAATGAAAAGGCCATCAGAAGTATCCTTATTCAGATAGAAAACGGGTTTGTTAGTGCAGATGTTTTCTTAACTGTGTCCTGTAGATGTGCAAGACATCATCACAAGGAATCAGAAGGCTGGTGTGTTTAAGACCCAGAAAATATCAAGCTGGTAAGATACCTTTCTGCATTAAAAAATTCCCATGTATAATTTTTAAAATCTTTTTCTCCTCAAGCGTTTTACGATGGGATAATGAGACAGATGTCTCTCAACTGGAAGGACATTTTGACATTGTTATGTGTGCTGACTGGTAAGTACATAAAAATCACAAAACTCCTGTTATAATCTGGATTCTGCTCTCTTCTCAATGTCAGCCTGTTTCTGGACCAGTACAGAGCCAGCCTTGTTGATGCAATAAAGAGATTACTCCAGCCCAGGGTAAGTATGTTTCTATTTTCTCCTGAACACTGAAAATATGTGAATTTCCTTTTTACTGTTCTAGGGGAAAGCGATGGTATTTGCCCCACGCCGAGGGAATACTTTAAACCAGTTTTGCAATCTAGCTGAAAAAGCTGGTTTCTGTATCCAAAGACATGAAAATTATGATGAACACATTTCAAACTTCCACTCCAAGGTTAGTTTTCTGCTTGTGTTAGATAACACTTTCCTTACCTTTTTCTTTCTATTATTGTTTTCAGTTGAAAAAGGAAAACCCGGACATATATGAAGAAAACCTTCATTACCCGCTTCTGCTTATTTTGACCAAACATGGATAGAAGATTAAGCTTCTCAAAGACGAAGAAACGTATCAAGTGCATAGGGAATATTTTTACAAAAACGGAAATCTGTAAGGGGTATAATCGCCTGCCTGCGCCCTTTGCAGCATTTCACGTGTGGGCTATGGACTCCACCTGTCCTCACCCACGTTATTCCCCAGCTGCCCTCTCCAGCTCCCTCCCCGCCTCTTTTTACACTCTGCTTGTTGCTCGTCCTGCCCTAAACCTTTGTTTGTCTTTAAATGTGTATAAGCTGCCTGTCTGTGACTTGAATTTGACTGGTGAACAAACTAAATATTTTTCCCTGTAATTGAGACAGAATTTCTTTTGATGATACCCATCCCTCCTTCATTTTTTTTTTTTTTTTGGTCTTTGTTCTGTTTTGGTGGTGGTAGTTTTTAATCAGTAAACCCAGCAAATATCATGATTCTTTCCTGGTTAGAAAAATAAATAAAGTGTATCTTTTTATCTCCCTCCAATTAATTGTATTAAATCCGCCATCCCTTTCTCT